AAGTGACAGAGGTAGGATTTGAATCTAGGCACCCTGATTCTTACCTCTATTTTGCCGCATATAATTATAACAATATTATTACTAACACAACAACGCCGCTGTAGATTGTAGATCCATAGGCTACATACTTTCATTCATTTTCTTTGAATACTCACATGTCTATAATTTACAAATGAAAACATTAAGACTCTTAAGACGTTAAGAAACGTTTCCAGGTTATGCAAGTTACAAGAAGGTAGAGCCGGGATTCGAACTCAGATGGCTCAGATTCCGAAGGCTCTTTTCACGGCACCCCACACCCGAACTTGACTCCTTACCCTCAACCAAGCCAAGCCGTATCCCTCCTGGGAACAGCCGGCACCACCCACTCCAGCCTCGCGCCTCATAGACACACTTACTCGGGCGGCGTTCCACCGCCCGCACCCTCCCAGCTCTCCCCAGCACCCTCGTCCAGCCGGGCAAGGCTCTCACCAGGCGGGAGTCGTGGGACCCTCGCAATCTTGCTGGTGATCTCTGCAGTGAGCACCGCGAAGTCCTGCTCGTAACCTTCGAAGTCGGACGACATGGCGGCTCCGGAACGAGTAGCCCAGGCCAAAGCCTAGGTCAGGGAAAGGGCCTCGAGGGGCAGCGAGGGGCCCCGCGGCTTAGGAACCCCGGAAGGTGCCCCCGAGAGCAGAACGGAGAACCGGGGACAGCTCTCAACCCAGCCGCTTCCTGGTTGTTCGTCGCAATCTCGGTTCTCCGGAAATTGGGTTGCGTGCGTGCTTTATTTTCCGCTCCGACTTTAAGATAAGTAAGTTCGCAAAGGAAAAGCGCCCCAATTAGTGCCTCCCCCCAGAAAAGCGTATGAAAATATGCAAGTTCTGAGGGATCATTAGAAGCGTTTTTTCCCCCCTTCGTGTTCTGGGAATCGGCTCCGGATCCACACGCTACAAGGCACAGCAGCTTGCTTCCGGAGGGAGGTTTGAGGCGGCGAACCTCCGGAAGTGACAGTAACAGAGACTGCGCAGGGGGCCTGAGCGGGAGAGTCCTGGCGAGGGCGCTGGCCGAGAGGTGCTCGGCTTGTAGCAGGTCCCGCACTCCAGCCTCTCGCTGCCAGGGTTTGCTCTCTGCTTGTCCTGGGCTGAGGTGTCCATGACGGAGTCATCCAAGGAGGAAAAAATCTGTTCCGGGTGAGCCCAGGCCGCCCCGGATATGCGATGGCTGAGGAGCAGACACCAGGGACCACACTGAGGTGGGAGTCAAGGCAGGGAATATAAGCACGATTTAACTGAACTTTCCCATTTTGTTTTCTTTAGGTTGGGTTTCAGACCAAGACACTGGATTCTCCTAGTTAAGATAAAGAGCTTTGGGTGCCTGACAGTGAAAATGGTGTAATCTGCGTTAACAGTTCACAGCTTGAAGGCATGACAATTAAAGAACACACATGGACTTGTGGCACATGGAAATGTGCGCACAGAAAAAGGAAATCTATAATTCTTTTAAAGTAGGAAGGCATTCTTCCTTGCCAAAATGGGTACATTCTGTTCGGTTATCAAGTTTGAAAATCTACAAGAATTAAAGAGACTGTGTCACTGGGGTCCCATCATAGCCCTTGGTGTTATAGCAATATGTTCTACCATGGCCATGATTGACTCTGTGTTGTGGTATTGGCCCTTACATACAACTGGAGGAAGTGTGAATTTCATCATGTTGATAAATTGGACTGTCATGATTCTTTATAATTACTTCAATGCCATGTTTGTCGGTCCGGGCTTTGTCCCTCTGGGGTGGAAACCGGTAAGAAAGATTCTGTAAGACAATGAACTTTATGATGCATTTTTGTTTCTGTTTTGCTGCCAAGGAAATTTCTCAGGATACCATGTATCTCCAGTATTGTAAAGTCTGCCAAGCATACAAGGCACCACGTTCACATCACTGCAGAAAGTGTAACAGGTACCTGTCTTTCTTGCTGTTCAGCGAGGACTGCCTCATGTTTTATGTAAATTTTTCTTGTTAGATGTGTGATGAAGATGGACCATCACTGTCCTTGGATCAACAACTGTTGTGGTTACCAAAATCATGCTTCGTTCACACTGTTTCTCCTTTTAGCACCACTGGGTTGTATCCATGCTGCTTTCATTTTTGTGATGACTATGTACACACAGCTTTATCATCGGGTAAGTGAAAATGAAAATGTTTTGTTATAAAAATTATTAAATTTTACTATCATTTAATTTCCAGATGAAAATAATTCTCAGAAACAAAACTTCTATTGAGTCATGGATTGAAGAGAAGGTAAATTTTAATAATTGTTTCTTCAATATTAACACCTGCCATCTTATATCTTTGTTACCCACAGGCTAAAGATCGAATTCAGTATTATCAACTAGATGAAGTCTTTGTTTTTCCATATGATATGGGAAGTAGATGGAGGAACTTTAAACAGGTATTTACGTGGTCAGGGGTCCCTGAAGGAGATGGACTTGAGTGGCCAGTAAGAGAAGGCTGTCACCAATACAGCTTAACAGTGAGTATTTTTGTTCAAATAGCCCTTCCTTTTTCATTTTTTTCTTTTTATTTCTTCCAAACAGATAGAACAGTTGAAACAAAAAGCAGATAAGAGAGTCAGAAGTGTAAGTACTTCTTTTGCAGTGGTAATTTTTTTATTTAAAGGTTTCTTCTGATCACTGACGACAGGTTCGCTATAAAGTAATAGAAGATTATAGTGGTGCCTGCTGCCCTCTGAATAAAGGAATCAAAACCTTCTTCACAAGTCCCTGCACCGAAGAGCCTCGAATACAGCTGCAAAAAGGGGAATTCATTTTAGCCACAAGAGGTTTACGGTAAGTAATAGGAAGTACTGCATTTCTTCTTCAAAAATTAATTTTCATCTTTTAAATATTTCAGATACTGGTTATATGGAGACAAAATTCTTGATGATTCCTTTATAGAAGGTATGGAAATGGAAGGGCATGTTTAAAGGACATTTAAGAACAGATACTGTACTTGATTTTTAAGGGGTCCTTGTTTAAGACTGATTTTCATCATGGTCCATGAGGAAAGAAACACCACAACGTAAGTATCTGTAATAGTTTATTTTAAAGACTTTACATTTACAAGTAGAAACAACATGTGTTATCTGTGGGTAAGGTAGAGCAGGAACTCTAATCCAAGGGTGGGGGAGATCAGTTGGTTCCTTCACAGAAAATAAGCCTGTTGTGTGGGCATCTTGCTTGCCTGTAGATCTTTGTTCCCAGTTCAGGAGGTTTTTATTCAGTGCTTGCTTCATTTACTGGAAAAGTTCACTGGGCCCACCTGTCAACTCCTTCCCCCACAGCTTCCAGCTCAGCAGCAAACTGTAGGGAACAGATTTACTCCCCAGTTCCTACTGTAAATAATGCTTTAAGAACAGCATTCCTTTTGGACAATATGTCATAGACCCAATTTTTAATACTCCCAAGTCAGATATCTAACTAGAGAGTTTAGGAAATGTTTGGTATGATCAAACTTTTCCCTTCAGTACACAATTTAATTTACGCAGAAGAGCATCGGAGACATTTGTCTCATAGATATGATTGACATGAGTGATAGGCTAAAACTAAAATTTTAGTGGTTTGTGGAGTGGCTAGAAAACATGAATTGTAAGCAGTTTTTCAGAATTTAAAAATCTCTTAGTTTGAACAGTAGAAGATGTAAATAAGCATAGAGACTGTTGGCAAGTTATGTTTATCACAAAACAAAGAAGAAGGCACAGAGGGTCCCTTTGACCCTTGAACTTGTGGTTACTAATAGTATTAAGGTTGGAAATCATGAGGAAGGACACAGAACATAAACTGGGATCTTGAAGACAGGCATGTTGATAAAAGTAGCCCTGAAGCCTTAATATTAGCAACATCGAAGATGGGAAAGACAGGATTGATTTATTTGGGAACTAAGTTTACACATTATATGTCTCAATATAAAACAAAAGCTATGGCTTTAGAGTTTAACAGGTTAAAAAAAAATAGGAGGAAAGGCAAAACAAATGTAAGAATAGTTTTTAATCCATTTTCTCACAAGCAGTGCACAGTGGGCCGGCAGGTACTTAAGTACCTTATCCTAATCCTGGATGTGCTCATACAGGCTGTCAATTTGGGTCCGAAAGTATTTGGAAAGCTCTCCTCGCTTTGCTTTCAATGTTGGTGTCAAGAGCCCATTTTCAATGGAAAATGGCTCTGGATGAAGAAAAATGGCTTTGACCTGGAAGATGAACACACACACATCCATGCTCATTAGTGATTTGGACTTCTCTGCAGAGCCCCCTGAGTGCTCTGTGAAGAAAGTGAGGTTGATGCAGTGAAAGGGTAAAGGTAACAGTAACACATGCCCATTCCCACAAACATAATTTAAGAAAGTAATGAGTAGGGAGAAGGGAGAATGGACAATAAACAGCAAAAAAAGGGCGCTGTACAAGTAACTACAAAAGGTCATTTTGTAGTTAATGGCACAAAATCTAAAATCAATTCCTTAGAAATTATACATTTAAACCTCATTAGATGGAAACTTTAAACAAAACTTTCTGACAAGAGGCCAGTATAACATCAGTGGTAGCACACACCTGTTCAAAAGTTTTAAGGCCACTTTCTTTCCCAATTTTCTGCAAGTCTTCTAAAATGGCTTCCCTTACAACCTAAGAATACAAAACATCACTTAAAGCATGGCTGTTTCAAAAAGCCTGAAGGGCTAAGCATGAACCAACTCAAAGTGCCTGTCAAAGCCATGCAGTATGAAAGCAGGAATATAAAACTATGCACAAGCACATTATATGCCCAATATTGAAAGAAAAACTGAGAAGAAAAGGCACATCTAAGTGTTAACAGTTTTCTCTGAATAGCATTTTTACTCTTCTTTCCCAATCTTTTCCCACAATGAACATATTATTTTAAATAGAAAAGAGAGTTTTATTTTTTAAACTCTCCATCCTATCCCCGAGTCCCATAAAACTATTCAGTCTGTTTGGGCTGCAGCCACTTGTGACAGATGCAGGAACTGGTGAGGCATCCTCTCCTCCACGATGGGCCCATGGGTGTGCATAAAGCTTTCCTAGGCAAGACTTACTTGGTTTTGGCACAGTTCCTCAAAGGAGCCCTTCACCCCAAGCTTGGCTGCAAATGAGGGAAGTACATCTGTGTCAGGAACCACCACTCCTACTAAGGATGACTATGGAAAGGAAATAAAAGGTGCAAGGGCATGAGAGAAGTTATGTAGGGATGTCCCCCAGTAGTTAAATAAAGCAGAATTATGTCATTGTAATAGTTATTTCCCCAAAACCTTAAATCCAGTACTAGTGTTCTTTTCTCACCATATATTTTCAACACCATGGAACTGTAATCCCATTTTCCCACTCAATATCTCATTACAAAGATGTTCCATTCAAATCTGATCCTTCAACATTAAGCTTAAAGCGCCTCTGGCTTGTCCATGTCAACTCTCCCCTTGTCCCCTAAAAGCTACATTTAAGCACAGTGTGTATAAAACAGTTCGTTGTTTTGGGATAAGGAGTTCCTTAAAGCTACGTTTAAGCATAGTATGTATAAAACAACAGTTTGTTGATCAAACTTTTGTTTGTTGCTTTATATATATTGCAACAGTTTGTTGTTTTATACATACTGCTCTTAAACATAGCTTTAAGGAACTCCTTAAGGAATGGGAACTAAGTGCAATGTGGAGCTCATTTTTTACTGAATCATTACCTTTTAGTATAGCCATTCTAAACAATTCTACTGACTTGTGTACAACGTCCATCATAGTTTTGAAATTTTTTAAATTGAAATTGCCTTATTTGAGGTTTGGAATGTAACTTCATTTTTTTTTTTTTTTTTAGTTTTATAAGCTTGGATCTTCTCATTCTGAACCCAACTATACAAATTTCCTGTAGCTACAAGAACCAGCATGGTTTGTGACTGAAATGGGCTATTGTTAAAATGATATATTACCCGTAAGCTCTCCCCGTGTACAAAAATTTGTAACACTGGTTGACTCCTGTTGTAGATATTTTCTATCTTCTCTGGTGCAATGTATTCTCCTTGGGCCAGCTTGAAAATGTTCTTTTTACGGTCGATGATCTTCAGAGTTCCATTCTACATGAGACAGATAAAAGTATCAGTATTTTTGAGCCACAGAGATGATATCAGTGGGGAGAGTGGTGAAGTCACAGTCATCTTTCTTCTCTAAAGCTGATTTCTCCAGAGACTTTTGAGCTGTCTTTCATTTCTCTTTCTTGGCTTTGGTGAAAGGGGAGGGAAGCATCGTGCAGCAAGAACCTGTCTTTACTGTATATCTATGTGGAGAGTCAATGCGCAGCCTTAGAGAAAGTCTCCTGGATCTACTGGAGTTATGCAAATTGATGCCTCATCCAAGGAAGAAATTGCACAGCTCTCAATTTCCAATCACTAATTTCCAATTAGTTCATTTTCAGAACTCTCAGAAATAGAGGTGTTGTCTTTTGTTTAGACTTTTGATTTGATTTGAATAGTTCTCCCACCACTTGACTCCCTGTTATGTTTTCCTCCTTGTTAGATCCGGGAGCAGGCTCAAACAGCTCCACTGTGCTAATCAAGCAACTCAATTACTGGGCTTGTTAGGACAGCAACAGGGCTGAGAGGACTCTGACCAGCCACCAAAGGTCATTTGCAGCTTCATTTCTCTGAACTAATTGGTCTGAGGAGCTTAGGTCTTTAGGGATTTGAATTGTAGAATTGGGACAAATGGCAAATAAAATCCACATGCTAACACCCTAAGTAGGGCGACTAACTAAACCAACACTGGAACTATCACAAGGCCGACTTGATAAATTAGCCATCAATTCAGCCTAACGTTCATTATCTGAAAGTGATTAATAAGGTGCAGCCTTCTATAACCCTGGTGTGGGGACATATCTGTTGCTTACATCCTAGGCTTATTAGAGTGTTATTTAATTCTGTTACTAGACAGAAACAAATATATTAGCAAGATACTACCAAACCCAAATCAATAAAATGCATCGTTAGGACCAGTGTTCTTAAAAGTTACATTGTCAAGCATTCCTTAAATCTCACT